CTCCAGCCTGGGCGACAGTGACTCTGCCTCAAAAAAAAAAAAAAAAAAAAAAAAAAAAGAAAAGAAAAAAGAAACCGCTGGCTTAGTAGAGCTGATGCTACCCCACTGCGTGCGCAGTTCCTATAATGTAACCAGAGAGACTGGCAGGTGACGGGGGTAGGTAGGAGACAAGCCATTTCAAGAGGAGGGAAATTAAGGGACCAGATTTGGAAGGATGGGCCAATTTTGCTGGCACTTAAGATATTAGATGCCCTGGGGCCAGAGGCCAGGATTCTGCACTTCCTTTTTATATTGGAGAGGAATAAGGAAGTCAGTTGGTTTCGATGGAACATGTGTTGTCTGAAGAAGGGTTTAATAGGCCAAGAAGCAGATGTCTACGAGGTAGCTGACATTCGAATCTGGAACTGAGAAAGGGTCTGGGGTTGGAAAAACTGCAGGACTGGTTAGTTTTCTACACACTTTAACAAGGCCTAGTCACTGCTGCTCCCTCCTCATTTTAAGAAAAGTCCTTTCTTTATTCACATTGCACAACGGAGGCTTCATTTCGCGCTTTTTTTTCCCTAGGCCCGGGGCTGGGGCAGGTCTTTTGCGCCCGTCACCTAACTACGCCCCTCAACCCTTTCCCCGCCCCCGCGCAGCCGGAAATCCGAGGTCTGGGCGGATCTTCTACTAGGCACTCTAAGGGGCAGCGATAGGACGCCGCGGCCGCCAATCAGGCCTCCCAGATACCCGGATGTGAGACGGTGCGCGATACAAAGGCGAGTTTCCACCCAGAGGGTCGTCCCGTGCAATAGCCAATAAGCATTCTCCAGGCAATAAATGACAGGAAAACTAACCAGTTATAAACTAGTTTCTCTCACGCATGTGGAAATTCGCCTGCTTAGTCTAACCCACTGCTAATTGTGATTGGATATCATTGTGAGGAGCGGTTGAACTGTCTAATTAGGAGCGGGAGCGAAAAAACGCACAGCCAATAGGAAGATTCTCAGGAATGGGGCGGGGACTAGGCCTTCGCCTCGGCGGCAGAGGAGACTCGGGGGCCATTTTGTGAAGAGACGAAGACTGAGCGGTTGTGGCCGCGTTGCCGACCTCCAGCAGCAGTCGGCTTCTCTACGCAGAACCCGGGAGTAGGAGACTCAGAATCGAATCTCTTCTCCCTCCCCTTCTTGGTAAGTGGAGAGGGCGGACGCAGGGAAGGCGCATTAATATTTACAGCTGACTTTTCATCTGCAGGTTACAAAACACTTGAAATATATAAGTTAGTGGAACTTTGCTTGAGGTAGGTATTAACTCTCTTTCTCAGACGGAAACTGAGGCAGAAAAGTGTTGGTTGCTAGGGTCATATTAAGTCAGTAGCAGCACTAGTAAGGAATTTGACCACGAGGTCAGTCGAGTGGTTTTTACCTAGTTAATGGAATACCTAGTTAATATAGTTCTAAAACTACTGTATTGCAATCTTTGCCAAGAACCTGATGACGGAAACCACGAGGTAACTGGAAATTCCCAAATTGCGCTTAAGAAAAATACTACGAGACTTGAGAATTTTTTAACGTAACTTCCTAAGTGTAAGATGACAAAATTTGACTTTCGGGATATTCTGGCGTTAATTTTCCCGTCCGCCTAAATGTGGGCAAAAATTCACAGCTACGTTATATTAAGCAAATATTAACAGTGCCTATTATTTGCTGGGTGCTGAAATTTGATAAAAAACTTAAAAGTTAAAAAAAATTGTTTAGATCTTTAGTGTCACATTGACTTATCTGGGACATCGCTTTTTTTAATCCTCACATGAGATTTGGCTAAGTTTATTTTTCACAATCTGTTAATCTCACAAAAACTAAAGCTGTTAAGCACAGTTTAAACCCATTCTGCAGGGTAAGAAATTCATCTGTAAGGCAATCTATTTGATAGGAAGTAAAATAAGGGTCAAAAACATCGCGACCCCTTTCTTAAGGCTTAAACATGTATATTATTACAGGAACTTAAAACTAAAGTTTATCATTGTGCTGAACTGTTAGAAATGAGGTTAGGGTAAAAATGGGAAATCATGAAGTAAAAATGTTGGCAAGGAGAAATGTCAGAAATTAGTATTTAAGAACTGTTAATAGTAGTTGAAATTGATTGACGGGCACTTTTCTTTGAGGTTTTCGAAAATGGGTTCCTTCCGGTCAGTATGTATATCAGCGCACCAAAAATTCTTTGAGTTAATATCCGAAACTGTTTGCCACGGTATTTATATCACAATTCTAGGTGTGTTCTCAACTAGATAGGCGTTTAGTAACATTTTCATATTGGCTAGGGGGAAAAGTTGAAGAAGGATGGCCAGGTTGCAGGTTTTCTGACCTTTTTTTTCCCCCTCATGCTAGTGCCACTCTCGGGAATACTTGGTGGTTGATGTTCCTTCTGTAGAGAATTTAAACAGCTTACGTTTGTAATTAAATCTCTAGAGGATTTGACATGGCATTCGACCTTGTTTTGGATGGAATGGCTGTGCGAAACAAGCAAAGAATAAACTCCAAAATAGCTAGTTGCTCTAATTTTAAAGACTAAGGGGCAAATTATTAAATCTTAATAAAGTGTTGAATGTGAGAGGTGTTGGCTGGGGAGTAAGTTTGCCTAGGAGTTAGGAGAAATAGATTTTAATCCTCCTTAGGCAAATAAGGGGACTTAGACTTTTTTTTAAAACCTATTTGAATTTTTAGTTTCTAATTCAAATTTTTTGTTGCCAGAAGCCTAAAAACTGTACAGATTGAGTTTTATTAAAAGCAGTTTTGTTTTTTTTTTTTTTTTTTTTTTTTTTTTTTTTGAGACGGAGTCTCGCTCTGTCGCCCTAGGCTGGAGTGCATGTCGTGGCACAATCTCGGTTCACTGCAACCTCCGCCTCCCGGGTTCAAGCGATTCTCCTGCCTCGGCTTCCCGAGTAGCTGGGATTACAGGCGTGTGCCACCGCACCGGGCTAATTTTTATATTTTTAGTAGAGACGGGGTTTCACCGTGTTGGCCAGGCTGGTCTCGAACTCCTGAGCTCAGGGAGTCCTCCTGCCTTGGCCTCCCAAGGTGCTGGTATTACAGGCGTGAGCCACCGCACCCGGCCCCGGTTTTCTAAATTGGTAGTTATTATTACTATTCTTAACCACATTATTTCAGTCTTCAAGTACTTTATTAGTAGTTGTCTCTGGGGAGCATTATTTGCTCTTAATATGCATATTCATGTATTCTCATTGGAAATGGGAAGGTTTTGGTTTTGTGCATACTAGATTTACTAGAGGATTGGTGAGAACCAGAACTTTGAGGTGTAGCATAACTACAGGTATTCTCGATATTGGAAATTTTGAGTTTATTAACATAAAAGGAAAAAAGGTTTCTTTGGTACATTTACTATCATAGGTTATGTGTTTTTGGATTTATTTATATTGTATCAGGAAAACATTATTTGGTGCTCTAACTTGATTCTGTCACAGTACACTGGAAGGTCAGGCATTTTGTTTAAAGAATTGATTCTAAGGCCGGGTGTGGCTGCTCATGCCTGTAATCCCAGCACTGCCCCAAGCCTCCCAGAGTGCTGGGATTACAGGTGTGAGCCACGCCGCCTGGCCTCAAGGAATATTCTTGATTGAAAATGGTGCTAAAGTTGGTCTTTTTATGAGTGGTAGCTCTTCAGTTTAACATAAATAACATCTTGGGAGATACTGAGCTTTTTGATATTGAAAGATAGAATTGGTTTCTTTTCACATTTTTCTTTATTTTTAAGCTTATGTCTTGTGGCACCTGTACAAAGGACTTGGTTGTGGTTGAGCTATAAAGTTATGTATCTTGAAAATTGATTACCAGGTTTGGGCTGTGGCTCCAAATAAGAAAATGAAATGTTTCACCATAACTGTATTTCATAAACAGGAAAAGAACATTCAGATGTATATTTCTTACAATTCTTCACAAACTTTTTCCGCAATTTGTACATTCATACAGTTTTCACACATCAAATGTAAAAATTAACTGTCATTCCTACACTGTTCTTTTTAAAAATGTATGGTACTTGTTGCTGCTGTAGTCATTCATGTATAGTTGGCTCAAGGAACACTTCTAAAAGCTCAATTAAAAATTTTTTTTTTGAGACAGGGTCTCTCTCTGGCCTGGCTGAAGTGCAGTGGCGTGATCAGAGCTCACTGCAGCCTCGAACTCCTGGGCTCAAGTGATCCTCGCTCCTCAGACTGCTAAGTAGCTGGGATTTCAGGCTACCACACCCTGCTAATGTTTTTTGTTTTTAATAAAGTCTCGTCATGTTTCCCAGGCTGGTCTCAAACTACTGAGCTCAAGCCGTGCTCTACCCTGGCCTCCCAAAGTGTTGGGATTACAGGTGTGAGCCACCACACTTGGCCTTAAAATATTTTAATTTCCTCAAATTTACAAAGGAGAATAAGACCTCATGGCTAAATTGAACAGTGAGTGCAGCTAGTTCATTGTTTGCACAAGGAACTACAGTCTAATTGCAGTTCCTATTTTAGCTGATGAAACAACCAGTTTGTCATGGAAATTATTTTAGTGTGGTATTATGTACCAGATTTTTAGAATCCATAACTTGAAATTAGCTTTACACGCTACATAGTAAATAGTGGACTACAGAAACAAAAGTATTAACATAAGGACCTTAATTTTTTTCACCTATTTTATGACCTTAAATATTCAGTATTTTTTTAATTCCATCTGTATTTTCGTTTTGTCAGTGAGTGGAATAATGTGCTCCTTATTTAAAACATCTTTTCCCCTAACAGTAGAACCTATTAGGTCTTGTGGTTTGATCACTCACTGGTTTTGAGAATAGATGAGTCATCTCTAGTATAGATCTTCATGGTAGGCCATTCACCTTCAGTCTATTACTCATAGCAAAAACTCCACGGACTTTTTTAAGTTTAAAACCCATGAATCTGCTTAGGTTTTATAATCTCAGTATTTGACATTTGCTCACTATTTCATCTCTATTTGTTGGCCCGGTTTTTCTGTATTTTCTTTGCCCAAACTGCTCATTATCAAGATGAACATTTGGGATATACTCTTTTTGAGACCCTCAAGGGCATATTGACATGAATTTAGTTAATTTTAGTCATCTATTGATGTTGAAGAATTGTGAAGACAGTCACTGGTAGAGGTGATTCTATGGAGGCTATCCCATCCCAGTGGAATGTTAATGCTTTACCAAAATGTGTTAGCTGCAGTAGACAGATGTTTCTGTCTTGGGGGTTTAGGGCACAACATTTCTGAGGAACTCTGACTCAATCTGTCCCTTCTCCTTTCACAGGGCAGCAAGGCGAACCCCATCCCTACTCACTGGAGCTCAGCTTTGATTTTTAACCTCCCTTCCCCACCCTTCCAGAACACACACATTCCATTCCAAAACTGATTTTATAAAGACATTTTAAACATAATGATGCAACTTGGTGTGCACTACAGCAAATGTACAGGTGTTTTTTTTTTAATTGTTTCCAAAACCGGGACCTGGATTTAAGATGTAATTTTTAAAATTTCTATTTCTATTTTTTCTGCAGCAGTTGGGTTAGAGGAGGAGGAGCCTTTTAGCCTCTCATAAACTGACCTCTCTACTTCCTCGTGTATTTTTAAGATTGATTGATGATGTGGAAAGGGCTTTGCTTGTCTGCTACTGAAAACTTTATCCTTGCGGTTTTTGTGGAAACTGCTTTTGGAAAGAGAAAAGAAATGAACTTTACTGACTTGACATTTTTGCACCTCCCGTTTTTCTAATCTGGGCTATTTTTATTTTTGTTTTTTTACAGTGAGATTTTTTTGATCTTCAGCTACAGTAAGTTATTCCAATTTTTTTTTAACATTTTTCCTGACTTTCCGCTGATTTCCTTTTTATTGTTGTTACTAGTTACTATTACTTATTATTATTATATTAATACTTATGATGGTGATGATGATGATGATAATGACACTGATGATTTTTAACCGGATTAAAATCGAGTTTTTCTGAATGTTTCTAAGAATTTCTCCGGCCTCCTGATTGACTTTGGAGTTTTGCATCTTGGGAGAGAAAGCGAAGGCATTAGTATTTTTAAGTGGTTTGATCACGTAAACCTTTTCTCTCCCAACCCCACCCTTGCCCTCATCCCCTTCCCCACACTGAAAAGAATTTTACTGGCTGTTAAGTCTATGACCTTATTTTTCCTGATCTTTAACTTAACTGTTTTAGAGCATCTCTGGACGTCTGTATTTTTAATTTTTTTTATTTTTGTTTTTTTATTTTTAATCTTTCATTTGTTAAATTTTTAAACTGTGCTGCAATAAAATGTGTGTGGTACTACTTAACACTTATGATCGTGATGGCATTTTCCCTGAAAGCCATCTTCCTCCTGTTTCCCTTGAAATCCCATCCTGCTTTTCCTGTACACTACCCCTCACAAACCACAAGCTGCAGCAACATGGATGCCCAGCCTGGAGCAGCAGCAGCCAGGATGACCTGGAGCCAGGGGGGCCTTCGGAACAGATGCACACCCTTCCTGGGTGATGGTAAGAGGTGTGAGGTCCACTTGGATTCATTATGTTCACCTGTATACTTTTTTTTGCTTTACAGTTTTCGGCTTTGTGAGAAACCTTACCATCAAACACGATGGCCAGCAACGTTACCAACAAGACAGATCCTCGCTCCATGAACTCCCGTGTATTCATTGGGAATCTCAACACTCTTGTGGTCAAGAAATCTGATGTGGAGGCAATCTTTTCGAAGTATGGCAAAATTGTGGGCTGCTCTGTTCATAAGGGCTTTGCCTTCGTTCAGTATGTTAATGAGAGAAATGCCCGGGCTGCTGTAGCAGGAGAGGATGGCAGAATGATTGCTGGCCAGGTTTTAGGTAAGTGAATTTTTTCATTGATGATGTAATTCTTGTCATTAACATTTTTACTTTTGTTTTTCAGATATTAACCTGGCTGCAGAGCCAAAAGTGAACCGAGGAAAAGCAGGTGTGAAACGATCTGCAGCGGAGATGTACGGGTCAGTAACAGAACACCCTTCTCCGTCCCCTCTACTCAGGTCCGGAACTTTATTATTTATAACTGCATTGTCAAATTAACCCTTTTCGGTATTTATTTTTCAGCTCCTCTTTTGACTTGGACTATGACTTTCAACGGGACTATTATGATAGGTATGTTAAAATGTTTTGTATTTCTGCTAAACTGAATGAATTCCATTTTCCTCTTATCCAATAGGATGTACAGTTACCCAGCACGTGTACCTCCTCCTCCTCCTATTGCTCGGGCTGTAGTGCCCTCGAAACGTCAGCGTGTATCAGGAAACACTTCACGAAGGGGCAAAAGTGGCTTCAATTCTAAGAGTGGACAGCGGGGATCTTCCAAGTCTGGAAAGTGTATGTATTATTTCATTTTGTGATTTTGGTATGATTTTAATCTAGTATTTTGTTTATATTAAAGTGAAAGGAGATGACCTTCAGGCCATTAAGAAGGAGCTGACCCAGATAAAACAAAAAGTGGATTCTCTCCTGGAAAACCTGGAAAAAATTGAAAAGGAACAGAGCAAACAAGCAGGTAAATGGGTTTTCTGCTTGCCCTTGGTATACCCCCTAGACAGACTTGTCCTTCTCATCCGCAGTAGAGATGAAGAATGATAAGTCAGAAGAGGAGCAGAGCAGCAGCTCCGTGAAGAAAGATGAGACTAATGTGAAGATGGAGTCTGAGGGGGGTGCAGATGACTCTGCTGAGGAGGGGGACCTACTGGATGATGATGATAATGAAGATCGGGGGGATGACCAGGTGAAAACCACGGGAAAGGAAAGAAAAAGGTGAACTCCATCCTGTTTGTGTCTGTTTCTCACAGCTGGAGTTGATCAAGGATGATGAAAAAGAGGCTGAGGAAGGAGAGGATGACAGAGACAGCGCCAATGGCGAGGATGACTCTTAAGCACATAGTGGGGTTTAGAAATCTTATCCCATTATTTCTTTACCTAGGCGCTTGTCTAAGATCAAATTTTTCACCAGATCCTCTCCCCTAGTATCTTCAGCACATGCTCACTGTTCTCCCCATCCTTGTCCTTCCCATGTTCATTAATTCATATTGCCCCGCGCCTAGTCCCATTTTCACTTCCTTTGACGCTCCTAGTAGTTTTGTTAAGTCTTACCCTGTAATTTTTGCTTTTAATTTTGATACCTCTTTATGACTTAACAATAAAAAGGATGTATGGTTTTTATCAACTGTCTCCAAAATAATCTCTTGTTATGCAGGGAGTACAGTTCTTTTCATTCATACATAAGTTCAGTAGTTGCTTCCCTAACTGCAAAGGCAATCTCATTTAGTTGAGTAGCTCTTGAAAGCAGCTTTGAGTTAGAAGTATGTGTGTTACACCCTCACATTAGTGTGCTGTGTGGGGCAGTTCAACACAAATGTAACAATGTATTTTTGTGAATGAGAGTTGGCATGTCAAATGCATCCTCTAGAAAAATAATTAGTGTTATAGTCTTAAGATTTGTTTTCTAAAGTTGATACTGTGGGTTATTTTTGTGAACAGCCTGATGTTTGGGACCTTTTTTCCTCAAAATAAACAAGTCCTTATTAAACCAGGAATTTGGAGAAAAAAAAAACCCTGGTTTTTTATTTTTGTATTTTATTATTGTTTACTTCAAACTTTGTTTTACAGCGTCCTCCACAAAACCTCTAGAATGCACTAGATATATTTTTCTTGGAGTCATAATCATGATGCATACCAACACAACACTACTCAAATTATATTTCATTGAGATGCATGTTGCATTGAGGAGTCAACTTGACATAGAGTGGAGACTTTTTCAAAATGGCTTTTACATCCTAATGAAAGTTTGGGAAGTATATCCTCTCTGCCTTTTCATCAGTGCTTTGTGGTCCAGCTGGCACCCTTTCTGAGGTTTGTGTTTTGTGCTAAATGGTTTTGTCCTTAAATAGGAGAGGCTCAAAAACATCAAGATTTCAGGAAAATGGCGACAGCTGCATAATGGAACCCCCCTGCTTCTATTTTGTTCTTTTAATTACTATTTATAGCCCCAGTTACCTTCTGAATTCTGAAGTGTATATACCTCCATGTTCCTGAAAACAAGAAAACTCTTACTTCCTGATATTCCATAGACTGCCTTCCCAGGTGATTGAGAACATAGAGAATGTTACACATTTATTTTACTCTAAATGATCTTTTACCCCTGTTAGCTAATCTTTGTGTTTTCCTCAACTTTATTAATTACAGTGATTGCATTTTTAGCATCCAGTTGTAAGATGAATATATTAAACAGCTACCAGTGTTGGTGATACCTCATCCTTGAAAGGCTTAGTTCATTTGTGTTTTATACTTCAGTTTTTCCAGCATAGCAGAAAATGCCGCTTATAATTTTTGTGCACACAAACCTTGGATTCCCCTGTAAAGTTGCTATTGTTTCATAGCATGCGGCACTGGCCTTTTTTCATCCTACTCATTACAGGCAAAACTCATGTCTTATTTATGAGGATTTTATAGATCATTTTCTGTAACAGGTGACAAAAGCAGAAAAGAATGAAGAGGCTGAAGTATGAACTACCCTTGGAGCCCATATACATGATATAGGCAATTTCTTTTGTATGTTAATTCAGTCAAAAATACTACCCACTTGATGTTTTCTAATCTGATGTGAGCTCATGTTACACAGACTTTTAGTAAGTAACCCGTGACTAGAAAATAAACTGGATGCTTAGGAGAGAGTGTCAGATGTATAAGATGCTAATAAAACCTGTTTAATATTATTGTTAGCTGTAAGTTTTTGGGAAATACTGAACAAATTAGTCCACAATCAAGTGTCTACTTTTCCCTTCACTGTAGGGCCTCTCCCTGCACAGAGCAGTCTGTTTAGCTGTGAACACCACAATCTGCAGATGTTCAAGTCCCTTACATAAAATGGCATAGTATTTATATGTAACCTATGCATATTCTCCTGTATATTTTAAATCATCTCTACATTAAAATACCTGATAAAATGTAAATGGTATGTAAATAGTTGTAACTTTTTTTATTT